TACAAGGTATCTTTTAAAAGGAGTAGGAATAACGTATTTTGAGGCTTAAAGGAGTAGGAATAGTGTATTTTTAGATTTGAAGCCATCTTCTAAAGGGTACGATATTTGGTTAACATGTCACTCCTTATCGCCATGGAAGAAGTTAATTCTATTCTTTTTTTTTTTTTTTTTGAGATGGAGTCTCACTCTGTTGCCCAGGCTGGAGTACAATGGTGTGATCTCAGCTCACTGCAACCTCTGCCTCCTGGGTTCAAGCAATTCTCCTGCCTCAGCCTCCTGAGTAGCTGGGATTACAGGGGTTCTCCACCATGCCTGGCTAATTTTTGTATTTTTTTTTTTAGTAGAGGTGGAGTTTCACCATGTTGGTCAGGCTGGTCTCAAACCCCTAACCTCATGATCCGCCCGCCTTGGCCTCCCAAAGTGCTGGGATTACAGGCGTGAGCCACCACGCCCAGCCGTTAATTCTATTCTTACTGCTTACTCCCTTATTTTGTATGTTCTTCTTCTATCTTACATCTTTTGCTTTTGCTATTGCTTAAGCTAGCCTACGCCCAAGGGTGCTCTTTGCCCCCTACTTCCTCTGCTATTCTCTCGCCTCAGTTCCGCTGCATTCCAAGCTCAGCCTGCCCCAGCAGCAGGTCTCTTTGACAAACCTGCAATTTTGGGGAAAAGTCAGCCCAAGAAAGGCAGGGGGCCCAGACTTATGCTGTGTGGCAAAAGCCCTCTTTGATGGGGGAAGGGGAGGACTGGAAAAGCAGAGAGATCTTTCTGGATGTCCTGGGAGAGCAGCCCTTTGGGTGGTGGGTGGAGGCTGGAGGCAGGGAGGAATCCCCTCACAGTGCCATGAGAAGGGCCCCCAAACCCAGGCGAGACAGAGGGAGGGTCAAGAACGCCAAGGCAAATGTCACTTGTGCCTTGTTTTTTCCCTAAAGAAACTAAACAAAGCGGCCGCGTTCGGTGGCCCCTCAGGAAGGCCGGTCATTTCCTGAGGAGATATCAGGCCAGCCCAGGCCCCATTGTTCCCGGTTTCCAGCCATGGCTGCCATTACCTGACCAGCGCCACAGCCGGTCTCTCTGCAGGCGCCGGGAGAAGTGACCAGAGCAATTTCTGCTTTTCACAGGGCGGGTTTCTCAACGGTGACTTGTGGGCAGTGCCTTCTGCTGAGCGAGTCATGGCCCGAAGGCAGAACTAACTGTGCCTGCAGTCTTCACTCTCAGGATGCAGCCGAGGTGGGCCCAAGGGGCCACGATGTGGCTTGGAGTCCTGCTGACCCTTCTGCTCTGTGAGTGTTTACTCTGTTTCCACATCACTTTATGGAATCAACATGTTTCTTATGTTTCTTGCAGGTTCAAGCCTTGAGGGTCAAGAAAACTGTAAGTCTGATGTTTCCACTGTAACAGATGTTGGTATGTCTGCCTTCCTTCCCTTTGCATTTAGCTTTCACAATCAACAGTGTTGACATGAAGAGCCTGCCGGACTGGACGGTGCAAAATGGGAAGAACCTGACCCTGCAGTGCTTCGCGGATGTCAGCACCACCTCTCACGTCAAGCCTCAGCACCAGATGCTGTTCTATAAGGATGACGTGCTGTTTTACAACATCTCCTCCATGAAGAGCACAGAGAGTTATTTTATTCCTGAAGTCCGGATCTATGACTCAGGGACATATAAATGTACTGTGATTGTGAACAACAAAGAGAAAACCACTGCAGAGTACCAGGTGTTGGTGGAAGGTGAGTCCTTGGAACTGAGCACAGGCAAGCAGCTGATACTGACAGACTTTCTCTTTCCCCGTAGGAGTGCCCAGTCCCAGGGTGACACTGGACAAGAAAGAGGCCATCCAAGGTGGGATCGTGAGGGTCAACTGTTCTGTCCCAGAGGAAAAGGCCCCAATACACTTCACAATTGAAAAACTTGAACTAAATGAAAAAATGGTCAAGCTGAAAAGAGAGAAGAATTCTCGAGACCAGAATTTTGTGATACTGGAATTCCCCGTTGAGGAACAGGACCGCGTTTTATCCTTCCGATGTCAAGCTAGGATCATTTCTGGGATCCATATGCAGACCTCAGAATCTACCAAGAGTGAACTGGTCACCGTGACGGGTCAGCATCCTGCTCCCTTCCTCATCGTTCTTGAGTCCAACCAGGTTGTCTTCCTCTCTTGCAGAATCCTTCTCTACACCCAAGTTCCACATCAGCCCCACCGGAATGATCATGGAAGGAGCTCAGCTCCACATTAAGTGCACCATTCAAGTGACTCACCTGGCCCAGGAGTTTCCAGAAATCATAATTCAGAAGGACAAGGCGATTGTGGCCCACAACAGACATGGCAACAAGGCTGTGTACTCAGTCATGGCCATGGTGGAGCACAGTGGCAACTACACGTGCAAAGTGGAGTCCAGCCGCATATCCAAGGTCAGCAGCATCGTGGTCAACATAACAGGTAGGGCTGCTGCTGCGGGAGGGTGTTGGCATATCTCGCTCCATTCCCACTCACTGTTTTTCAGAACTATTTTCCAAGCCCGAACTGGAATCTTCCTTCACACATCTGGACCAAGGTGAAAGACTGAACCTGTCCTGCTCCATCCCAGGAGCACCTCCAGCCAACTTCACCATCCAGAAGGAAGATACGATTGTGTCACAGACTCAAGATTTCACCAAGATAGCCTCAAAGTCGGACAGTGGGACGTATATCTGCACTGCAGGTATTGACAAAGTGGTCAAGAAAAGCAACACAGTCCAGATAGTCGTATGTGGTGAGTATATTGTTGCTGACTCAGAGGACATCTGCCTTTTGGATTGTTTCTCCCTCTGTTCTAGAAATGCTCTCCCAGCCCAGGATTTCTTATGATGCCCAGTTTGAGGTCATAAAAGGACAGACCATCGAAGTCCGTTGCGAATCGATCAGTGGAACTTTGCCTATTTCTTACCAACTTTTAAAAACAAGTAAAGTTTTGGAGAATAGTACCAAGAACTCAAATGATCCTGCGGTATTCAAAGACAACCCCACTGAAGACGTCGAATACCAGTGTGTTGCAGATAATTGCCATTCCCATGCCAAAATGTTAAGTGAGGTTCTGAGGGTGAAGGTGATAGGTAAGTTGCTGTGCTGTGAGAAGAAATCATGTTGCTCAGTGTGAATCCTTTTCCTGCTTTTCAGCCCCGGTGGATGAGGTCCAGATTTCTATCCTGTCAAGTAAGGTGGTGGAGTCTGGAGAGGACATTGTGCTGCAATGTGCTGTGAATGAAGGATCTGGTCCCATCACCTATAAGTTTTACAGAGAAAAAGAGGGCAAACCCTTCTATCAAATGACCTCAAATGCCACCCAGGCATTTTGGACCAAGCAGAAGGCTAGCAAGGAACAGGAGGGAGAGTATTACTGCACAGCCTTCAACAGAGCCAACCACGCCTCCAGTGTCCCCAGAAGCAAAATACTGACAGTCAGAGGTGAGTCAGGGTCTCCATAGCAAGCTGTGCTGAAAAAAAATTTTTTGTTTTGTTTTGTTTTCAGTCATTCTTGCCCCATGGAAGAAAGGACTTATTGCAGTGGTTATCATCGGAGTGATCATTGCTCTCTTGATCATTGCGGCCAAATGTTATTTTCTGAGGAAAGCCAAGGGTGAGCATAGTTCTTTCCTTCCATACTGACTGCTGACTTTGGTTTTTCGTTTTCTGTTTTAAAGCCAAGCAGATGCCAGTGGAAATGTCCAGGTGAGTGTATTTGTAAGAAGGGGGCGGCTGCTTATTGTTTTCTGTTTTTATATTTCATTTTAAGGCCAGCAGTACCACTTCTGAACTCCAACAACGAGAAAATGTCAGATCCCAATATGGAAGCTAACAGTCATTACGGTAAAGTCATGTTCTCCTGCCATTTCTAATTTGTCACTCACCCTAATTGTTATTTTTCAACTAGGTCACAATGACGATGTCAGAAACCATGCAATGAAACCAATAAATGATAATAAAGGTAATTATCTAATTACATGTTTTTATTAGAACAAACAACAAGCTGCTGTGGTTTCTTTGAGCAGAGCCTCTGAACTCAGACGTGCAGTACACGGAAGTTCAAGTGTCCTCAGCTGAGTCTCACAAAGGTAAGTGCCACTCGAGTGAGTCCCCAGGCATTAGCTACTAACTTATGCCTGGTCCTTTTTCCAGATCTAGGAAAGAAGGACACAGAGACAGTGTACAGTGAAGTCCGGAAAGCTGTCCCTGGTGAGTGAGGGTCTCCAGTGCCCCAGCCTGGGTGCTCACTGCCATGTCATCCTTTGTTTTGTAGATGCCGTGGAAAGCAGATACTCTGTAAGTACACATTTCATATACATTATATTTAAATCATAACTTGCCTTGTTTCTTGTCGCTACAGAGAACGGAAGGCTCCCTTGATGGAACTTAGACAGCAAGGCCAGATGCACATCCCTGGAAGGACATCCATGTTCCGAGAAGAACAGATAATCCCTGTATTTCAAGACCTCTGTGCACTTATTTATGAACCTGCCCTGCTCCCACAGAACACAGCAATTCCTCAGGCTAAGCTGCCGGTTCTTAAATCCATCCTGCTAAGTTAATGTTGGGTAGAAAGAGATACAGAGGGGCTGTTGAATTTCCCACATACCCTCCTTCCACCAAGTTGGAACATCCTTGGAAATTGGAAGAGCACAAGAGGAGATCCAGGGCAAGGCCATTGGGATATTCTGAAACTTGAATATTTTGTTTTGTGCAGAGATAAAGACCTTTTCCATGCACCCTCATACACAGAAACCAATTTTCTTTTTTATACTCAATCATTTCTAGCGCATGGCCTGGTTAGAGGCTGGTTTTTTCTCTTTTCCTTTGGTCCTTCAAAGGCTTGTAGTTTTGGCTAGTCCTTGTTCTTTGGAAATACACAGTGCTGACCAGACAGCCTCCCCCTGTCCCCTCTATGACCTCGCCCTCCACAAATGGGAAAACCAGACTACTTGGGAGCACCGCCTGTGAAATACCAACCTGAAGACACCGTTCATTCAGGCAACGCACAAAACAGAAAATGAAGGTGGAACAAGCACAGATGTTCTTCAACTGTTTTTGTCTACACTCTTTCTCTTTTCCTCTACCATGCTGAAGGCTGAAAGACAGGAAGATGGTGCCATCAGCAAATATTATTCTTAATTGAAAACTTGAAATGTGTATGTTTCTTACTAATTTTTAAAAATGTATTCCTTGCCAGGGCAGGCAAGGTGGCTCACGCCTGTAATCCCAGCACTTCAGGAGGCTGAGGTGGGCGGATCACCTGAGGTCAGGAGTTTGAGACCAGCCTGATGAAACCCTGTCTCTACTAAAAATACAAGAATTAGCCGGGCGTGGTGGCGCATGCCTGTAGTATCAGCTACTCAAGAGGCTGAGGTGAGATTATCGCTTGAACCCAGGAAACGGAGGTTGTAGTGAGCGGAGATCGCGCCACTGCACTCCAGCCTGAGTGACAGAGTGAGAATCCATCTCAAAAAAAACAAAAAACAAAATTGCTTGCTAAAGAAGTGGTCTCCTGAGGTCTTAAGACATTCCTGACAGTGTCTTGAGTGGGTGGGAGAGAGGCTGCTGTCATTGCGCTGTGGAATTTCACAGATGAGAACCACGCCTAGCCAAAATCACTTTTCCTGTTTGCCTCAGTGACACAGCTGCAGGGACCCTCGTGGATGTTGTATTAAATAAATTTGACCTTTGCTCTTTGCAGATCTGTGAAATGTTGTCTTCTGAGGGGCCACATGCATCTATAGTGCTGAGGACTCCTTGGGCCTCTGAAGTCACAGAGAGAACCGAGCAGGTCTATGTTTTTGTTTTGTTGTTTTGAGACGGAGATTCGCTCTTGTTGCCCGGGCTGGACTGCAGCGGCGCAACCTCTGCTCACTGCAACCTCCGCCTCCTGGGTTCAAGCAGTTCTCCTGTCTCAGCCTCCCGAGTAGCTGGGATTACAGGCACATGTCACCACGCCTGGCTAATTTTTGTATTTTTAGTAGAGATGGGGTTTCACCACGTTGGCCAGGCTGATCTCGAATGCCTGACCTTTGGTGATCTGCCCGCCTTGTCCTCATGTGTGCTCCACAGGCCTTTGGGTTGGGATTGCAGGCGTGAGCCACCATGCCCAGCCTAGACTCTTTTGACAATATGATGAAAGCTGTTGGTTCCTTTCCCCAACACACACACACCGAGTTGTATCACGAAAATGTCATACAATTTCCAGGTTTTCTGAGTGGTGGGCTCAGATTGAGGTCAAAGGATCAGACGACCTCTAACGACCTTCATGTCTCTGTTGATGATCTGGGGACAGCCAGATCCCCTGTGTCCAGGGAGTTCCTTAGTCCCTTGCCACCACCAGAGAAGGGCAATTGCCACGGGAGCTGCAAAGACCCTATTCCTACTCCTGGTGCCTTACTTATGCAGCACGACTGAATTTTTTGTTTTGTTTTGTTTTGTTGAGACAGGGGCTTGCTCTGTTGCCCAGGCTGGAGTGCAGTGGCACAACAATGGCTCACCGCAGCCTCGAACCCCTGGGCTCAAGCGATCCTCCCATCTCAGCTTCCTGGGTAGCTGGGACCAGAGGCGTGAGCCGCCATAGCTGGCTAATTTTTAATTTTTTTTTTGCAGAGATGAGGTTTCACCATGGTGCCCAGGCTGGTCTCGAACTTCTGGGCTCAAGTGATCCTCCCTCCTTGGCCTCGCAAAGTGCTGGGATTGCAGGCATGAGCCACCGCCCCCGGCCTGTGGAGCACACATGAGTTTAAAATTACTTTCCCTTCTGCCTATATTTCCGAGGAGGAAACTTCATGCGCAGGGATCTTTCTTAGTGGATTTAATGGCTAAAAGGTCTGTCTGAATCCAGGACGCTGGCTTTAGCCTTCCTCGGCAGCTGCCGTAACCCCGGTGTCTAAACCTGAAGCATCCCAGGAGCACCCACTCCAGGAGTTTTCTCGGCCGCGGAACTCATTAGTTAGAGCGCCCTCTTGTGTTCTCATGTGGTAATCGGTCACTGAAGGACTTAAAATGGTCCTTAGCCAACACACAGTAAAACTTTTCCCTCTTCTGACCCCAAGAGGTCAGCCACCCATTTCATGAGCATATACTGGTCGCCCCATCAGCGTTCTCTGATTGGCTAACTGAACCCACTCCCCGACCTAGACTCAAGACAGGCGAAGTGACGCTTAGGTCAACATTCACTCACTAAAGCAACGACTGTCGGGCGATTTTGTCTCCCGCTGGTTTTGGAATGGTGTCTGGAGACATTTTTGGTTGTCACAGCTGGGTGGGTGTGCTCCCGGCATCTGGTGGGTAGAAACCAAGCATGCTCCTAAACATCCTACAGGCACAGAACCGTCTCCCACGACCAAGCATGATCAAGTCCCAAATGCCAATAATGGCCAGGTTGAGAAACTCTGCACAGAAGCATCCAGTTATTTGTCTGTTTGCTCAACAAGCTTGTGCTCATCATGCTCTGTGTTCCTGACGCTGTGCTGGGTGTTGGCGGTGGGAAGATTACAAGAGTCACATGGCAGCTGTCCTCCTGGAAGGTACAACCCAGTAGAGATGCAGACTAACAGAGAGCCAATTACAAAGCAGTGTGACAAGCGTCATGGTGGAAAATTAAAAGCTCAAACAAGGGCACATGGGAGGGGCTTCCAACACAGACTTTGGGGGATCCAGGAAGGTCTAAGAGGAAAGTGGGTCTCACCAAAGCCTTGACCATAGGCAGAGGGTACCAGTGGAAAAGGTGGGGTGAAGAACATTGAGGACAAAAGGAAGAAGTGCAGGAAGGCCCTGAGGCAAGGGAGTGGGGGGTGCCCTGGAGGGATGGCAGCAGGGCAGTCTGTCAGACCCAAGTGGCCTCCAGCCCTAGAAGCCAATTAGTCCTCCTCAAAAAGCTGTCACTGTCCCCTAAGAATTGCTGCCAGGCTCCCACTGGCCTGACTCAGTCTTTGAGAGTCTTAAGGAGGAGGTCTCTGAAAGGTACACACCAAGAACTCTCCCCAGCACAGCTGTTTTTAAGACTCTCCACCAGCGTCATTGGCGTGTTGGGAAGAAACCCTCTGCCACAGAGGCCAGCTTCAGCCTTTGCCTAACACCGCAAGGGCAAATGGAAAGGTAAACGGGAAGGAGATGTCTCCCCAGCAGGCTATTTGAGGACAGTCTTCCCTGCAGAAGATCTCAACCTGGGGTCCACAGAGTGGAAATGTTAGAGTAGGGAGCTAGGCAAACATGAGCAGGACAGGTGAGGGCCCCCACAGGAATGTCAGGCTACCATCAGGTGATGGTCAGGTGGTTGTTAAACTGTCTCTGTAAAATAATAATTGGTTGCAGCCAGCTCCAAGCAAGGACAGTCTCTCAATAGATACAAAACACCCTGATCTGGTGATCAGCCGCTTCCCGATAAGATCTCAGGAGCTGGGCAAGCAGCCTGGAGCATGCGCACCAAGAGGCAAAATGGCGGAATTTAACCAGTATATGACCTACCTTCCTCTGGGAACGCACGACTGGTAAGGGGAAAAATGCCTCAAGTGAGCATGCGCGCAACTTCAGTAATCACACTGTGCATGCGACCCCTTCCAAGTGCTGGCAGGTCACCACATACGCGGACAGCCTGCTGCAAGGGAAGAATCAGGGGAGATGAGACGTAAATCCCAGAACTATGCCAAATACATAAAACCCCAAGTTAAGGGTCAGGCAGGGCACTTAGATCTCTCAAGTTGCCTGCCTGACCCAAGTGTAGTGTACTTCCTTTTGTTCCTGCTCTAAAACTTTTTAATAAACTCTCACTCCTGCTCTAAAACTTGCCTTGGTCTCTCCCTGTGCCTTAAAACC